ACCAGCAGGAGTTTACCAGGCCATCATTAAAGACATGTTTTTTGGGTATATGTCGTAAATCTCTAGAAACATTGCTTACAAATAGTACTGTGTAGCTATACTTTTGAAACTATAATGTAAAAAGGGTACCATTTGTTGAACTCTTACAGCATCAATTAGGTTGTATTATGTTCACTTTAGGGACAAGGAAATTCAGGCCCTTATGACATTAATTACTCACCCATATCGTTCACAAGTGTTGGAAGCAAGAGTACAACACAGACCTATATGGTTCCAAAGCCTATGCCAGTAGAAATAGTTGTACAGTAAGTGTTATTCGTGAGCTAAGACAATCGTCCTAGGCTTAGCATTGTGTCTGATACGTAAGTGATCAGACAGGTAAACATTGATAGAACTGAAATCCTTTGATCATTTTACCCTTTAAATTCTTCTCTGGGGTAGGAAAAGCTTGTTTTCTGTTTTTGGTAACCGCTTTGAGTATAACTGACATGCAATAAGTTGCACATATTTAAAGTGTGCAGTTTGATACGGTTTTACATATGTGTACATCTGTGAGGCCATCACCCGAGATGAGAAAATGCACAGGCTGCAAATAAAAATGATCTCAATACGGCCTCTGGAAGAACACCTGATCTAGGCTGACTTGATCTAAGGAAATACATGAGTATCATGTAAACGCTGAGGTCAGATCTAAAGGTCGGCTCGGAGCTCCCTATCTGACAAGTAGGGTCCCCTGGCCAGGTTCACTCCATAGGTTAGTCTCGGGGCTACCCTGCCCACGTCCGGAAAGCGGACCTACCTGGGGCCTAACCTTGACCGGACACCCGTCAGCATTCTCCAAATCCGACTTCTACACCTGTATGGGACGGACCAAGTTTCTAGGTCCGCGATCACACCAATGGCGGAAGCTCGTCAGCGCCCGGGTTCCAAAATCCCGCCTCTCAAGGCTTCTTGAGACATTTTGTCTCCCGGCGTGCAATGCGTCCGCCCCGGGTGGCCTCCGCCCGGAAGACGGAAGTGCAAAGACTTCCGGTCGGCGTGAGCGTGAGGTGTGGGTGTTCGTTTCTCAGGTGAGTTCGGTTCCTCACCGGTCCAGTGACACTGCTTTTGAATGTGTGTTTTTGTTAACTTCAGGTAAAACATGGCTAAAAGCTTACGGAGTAAGTGGAAAAGAAAGATGCGTGCTGAAAAGAGAAAAAAGAATGCCCCAAAGGAGGCCAGCAGGCTTAAAAGTATTCTCAAACTAGACGGTGATGTTTTAATGAAAGATGTTCAAGAGATAGCAACTGTGGTGGTACCCAAACCCAAACATTGCCAAGAGAAAATGCAATGTGAGGTAAAAGATGAAAAAGGTGAGTGTGCTTCTCCTTTTTCTTTCTCTTTTGGTGTTAATAGTTTTTCCATCTTTTTATGCAGATGACATGAAAATGGAGACTGATATTAAGAGAAACAAAAAGACTCTTCTAGACCAGCATGGACAGTACCCAATATGGATGAACCAAAGGCAAAGAAAAAGGCTGAAGGCAAAGCGAGAGAAAAGAAAGGGGAAAAGCAAAGCAAAAGCAGTGAAAGTGGCAAAGGGTTTGGCCTGGTAGACTCTTAAAACCTTGGAAAATGCCACATGGGATAGATGACGGATTAGAATGTATACACATGTATACTTTGATTTCAACTGCCACCAAATGAAAACCATTTGTTTTCCTATTTTAACTTGGCCTTTTTTCTTCAATTCAAACCCAGCATAACTCCTCAAGTTTGTTTTGGGAACTTGAATAAAATATTTTCTTTGATACATCCAAGCTCTACTGATACTTTAACTGGATGCTACCCAATATCCAGTTATAATCAGGCCTCAACGTTCTGTCAGGTATTAATATGGTTAGAATTGTTCTTACAACTGGTAATTATAGTCAATAGAGATAAAACAGATGATGTACTGACAAATTTTTGTGAACTTAGATTTTAAAGAAAGTTGTTGTATAATCATATCATTTAAAAATACTACATTAGGGCTGGGCATGGTGGCTCACACCTGTAATCCCAGCACTTTGGGAGGCCGAGGCAGGTGGATCACGAGGTCAGTTCGAGACTAGCCTGGCTAATACAGTGAAACCCCATCTCTACTAAAAATACAAAATTAGCCGGGCATGGGGGCGCGCACCTGTAGTTCCAGCTACTCGGGAGGCTGAGGCAGGATAATTGCTTGAACCCAGGAGATGGAGGTTGCAGTGAGCCAAGATTGCCCCACTGCACTCCACCCTGGGCAATGGAGTAGGACTCTGTCTCAAAAAAAAAAAAAATAATGGATCTTATAAAGTACTTGTGTGGAGCTTTGATTCCACAGAATAAAAGATATTTTGTGTGTAGATCTTCAAGTCTGATTTTTTTTTCTTTCATGTATGCTTAAGGTTTTTTAGTCCTAGAGAAGACCAGATTTCAATTAAATGTTTTCTTATCTTAATTTTAGGTAGAATATTAACATATACAAATCAGTATGCTTTTTAGGAAATTAGAACATTTCAGGTTTTTCATGGAAACTGATTTAATGTTCTTTAGTGTTAATATTGTGTGGCCTAATATAGTATCATGCAGCATTCCCCGGAGTGTGTTCTTCAGTATCAGTTTCCTCTGGATGCTTGGTTAAAAAAAATAAATTGTGTTCACATCGATTTGGGAAATGCTACATACTTGAAGATTTACAAAAGATTTTAGTTTAGGATTAGAATAGTCCTACAGGGTTCCAGCAGCAAAGAAACCTGTTTAGCGTCTACTCTTTGAAACTAGTTTTCTGAGAAATGATTTTTAGTTAAATCTGTCTTACTACAGTTTGCTAAATTCATTTTTATTTTACTTTTAGTTAAGCAATCTAAACTTAGCATTCCCTCTGAATTTCACTATAATCAGATTAACCATCTCATATGTTAACTGGAACAACCAAATACTTACTGAGTGCCTAGTATGTGGGCCAGGGACTTTCCAGATGCTTGGGACAGATTGAATAAGATAAGATTTCTGCTCTCATAGGGCTGAGAGCTGTGTATCTGTTTAGAAGAAGATGTTAACTTCCCAGGAGAACTCAAGTAAAATGTGAAATAGAATAAGGCCACTTGGTCATGAGGTCACAAACTTTGTGCCAGGCACACTGCTAAATTGGGGCACAATACATGGACATGTATTGTAATAAAGAGGACATGACCCAAATGTTTCAGAAAATTTAAGCTTATAAAATTTGATGCCAGTAAACTCTTGGAATTGTTTAAATATAGTAGACTTTTCTTATTTTTCTCAATAGTTTATTGAAAAGTTGGTAGATAACTTTAAATGCTTAAAATTTCTTAACAGCTAAGAAAGATATGAATTGAAAGATGTCATTCATGATCTTTGTTGCCTTTGGTGTAGGTATGAATAACACTAGCATTTGTGAGGGAAAAGTGAATATGTACATTTTTATTCATAAAATAAAAAAAATTGCAAACAACCAGTTAAGCCACTGACAATATCAGCCTAAATACAGTAGCTGAATTATTTATGTTTTTTTTTTTTTTTTTTTTGAGATGGGGTCTCACTCTGTCACCCAGGCTGGAGTGATTGGCACAAGTGTGGCTCCGCTGCAACCTCCACCTCCCAGGCTGAAGCGATTCTCCCACCTCAGCCTCCCCAGTAGCTGGGACTACAGGTGGGTGCCACCACGCCCAGCTAATTTTTGTATTTTTGTAGAGACAGGGTTTCGCCATGTTGCCCAGGCTGGTCTCAAACTCCTGGACTCAAGTAATCCACCTGCCCCAGCCTCCCAAAGTGGTGGGATTACATGCGTGAGCCACCACACCCGGCCTAATGTAGACATTTTTTATGATTTTTGGAAAAGGGGGCCAGGCACCAAATTCTAACAATTTGGGAGGCTGAGGCAGATGGATCACCTGAGGTCAGGAGTTTGAGACCAGCCTGACCAACATGGTGAAACCCTGTCTCTACTAAAAATACAAAGTTAGCTGGGCATGGTGGCAGGTGCCTGTAATCCCAGCTACTTGGGAGGCTGAGGAAGGAGAATCGCTTGAACCTGGGAGGCAGAGGTTGCAGTGAGTCAAGACCACACCATTGCACTCCAGCCTGAGCAAGAAGAGCGAAACTCCATCTCAAAAAAAAAAAAAAAAAAAGTCTACATTCGTGATATTACACAGTTGGCACTTATTTACATTTTGGCAGCATTGTCAGGTAGAGACCAATGCCAGGGTTATGTTCATGTTTTCTGTGGCTGATAACCTCTAATTTGATTCTGTTGATAGTAGCTTTGAGCTTTCATCCAGAGCCTCTCTGATGTTAGGATTTTCACTTCATTGTGTCCAGTCATGAAGTTTGTCCATTCAGGATTTAACTTGAAAGTTAACAAAATCAAAAATCAAAGCACCATTACCAGAAAACATATTTGGGAATCATGTTCTCAAGTGTCACATGGCCTCTGGAAAGGCGACTGCTGAAGAGAAGTTTACTGACACAGTGTTGTCAGTACCCTCTAAGGCACTGAGTTCCTGAACACTACCAGCAAGATTCTCCCCACCTCCAAATATTGGCAGGAAATTTAGACTAGCATTTCAAAATTAGTGCAGGGGTATGGTCACATCTTTGGCACTTTATTTTTAAAGATTACAAATCGAGAAGTATAGCATAGTCCTTTTATCTTTTAAATAATTAGCTTATTTTTTTGAAATTTGTCATCTTTTTGACTGACATTTTCCAGAGAATTGCTGTAAAGCCACAAGATGGAGCTCAAGCTAAGCACCAAATCATTTTGGAATTAGATTGAGTGAGCTAAATCACATTAGGAATTGAATGTAACACTTTTTGTGTTTTAAGAAATTAAGTCTGAAATCAAAATATAATTTAAAGATGATCAAAACTGCTTCAAGTATTAACTCATTTAATCTGCCCAGCAATCTCATGAGTTTGGTACTAATGTTATCTGAGTTTGGTACTAATGTAATCTCTGTTTACACATGGGGAAACTGAGGCACACAGGCCATACAACTAAAACTGAAATCTGGGATTCAAATTTAGGCAGTGTGGCTCTAGAGCCTATACTCTTACAATGCCATTCTGCCTCTCAAGGATGTGCAAACTCTTGCTAAGAGAGAAAGGTGATTTTAGGATAGAATACCTATTTTTGGGTCAACCTGTGATAGATTGGGTTCATGTGGGCTCAGGATCAGATAAAGAGCAGGTTTAAGTAGAATAATGATGTACAGAACCCTCCTCAAATCTCTAGGCCTAAGGCAGACTGGATTTCCTCAGGTGACACTTCATTAGGAATGGGCTGACCAATCCAAAAGGGGAAGGTGTAGGCCATGATCAGTAGTTGCCCAAGGTACTAATCAGAGAAGAAATGCAAACTGCAGTTGAAGCTCTAAGGTAGAATCAAGTAGTGGTTTTGACCACATCCTATTTTCTACTGTCACATTAGTGTAGATATCTCTTCCCACTATGTAATTCACATGCTACATCAAATAAGGATGCAGCAGTATATATTTGCTTATTAGGAAATTCAGATATTTTCAAAATTTGGATCCGTGTTTCTGGAATATGGCTTAAGAGTTGGAGAAGAAAAATAGCTATAAATGACTTGAATCAAATATCTGAAATGGACTGGTGGTGATGGTGAGGGGCAGCAATGTGTAATTTAGGGAAGTGCTGACCACAACATAAAATTGGGAGGAATCTAAGGCATTGCCAAATTTATAAATACTACAATAGAAATGCAGATGCTAAGCTGTTGGCTAATCTTACTAGTTAAGTGACTAACTTCTGATGCCATCTGGCAGAGTGATTCAAATTTGTGCTAAACACAAAATATATGTCTTTTTCCCTCTATTTGCCTGCATGTATTAATAAAAACACTGTTGCAGTAGACACATACCAATTTTACAAGGAAATGTTTAGGGGTGAGGTGGGACTGTTAAATACTTACATCAGGTCAAAGGTCACTCTGCTGTTTCCAGAGGACTGTCAGGTAGCCAGGAGGCCCAGGGCCACTTTTGGGCCTGCTTACAAAACCCTAAATTTTCCGCAGTTGAATGCCAAGAGTCTTTTGCAGTTATTTTAGAGCAGGGGAGAAAATACAATGTGTTGCCAAATAAGCTTAATTTGGTAGGCAAGCAGTAAAAATAACCCAACAGCCAACATTTAGAGAATGCGTACTCTCTTAAATGCTTTATGTATATTATTTAATCTTTAAAACACTGTGGGATCAATACTTTAATTATCCCTATTTTCAGATGAGAAAACAGTTTGAAAGGTTAACTAAATTTACCCAAAGTCATGCAACTGCTAAGTAGTGAGCAAGCCGCCTGTCCCAGAGTATAGAATGAATACCTATGATGGAAAGCTACAGAGAGACAGACTTTTATTTGATTTAAGGAAGCGCCTTCTAACCAAGATTTTGGGAGCTGAAATGGGCACCTTGGGATCCTTGAGGTGTCAGTCTAAGGTGGACAGGCATTTGGTTGGAATGTAGCAAAATGGATTCAAACACTGTAGAGTTATCCTTCAGAATCTATCGGGGATTGGTGCCAGGATCTTCACAGATACCAAAATCCACAGATGCTCGAATCGCTTACATAAACTGGTGAAATATTTGCATATAACCCATGCCCATCCTCCCATATATAGTCATATGTCACTAAATGACTGGGATGTGTTCTGAGAAGTGTGTCACTAGGTAATATCGTTAATCATTGTGTGAATATCATAGACTGTACTTACACAAATCTAGAGGGTATCGTCTACTACACTTAGGCTATGTGATATAGCCTATTGCTTCTAGGCTACAAATTGGTCAAGCAAGTTACTGTACTGAGTACTGTAGGCAATTGTATCACAATGGGAAGTATTTGTGTATCTAAACATAGAAAAGGTACAGTAAAAATACAGTATAAAAGATAAAAAAATGGTACACCTGTACCACTTATGAATAGTGCTTGGAGGACTCGTGCTTGGGGTGAGTCAATGAGTAAGCCATGAGTGAATGTGAAGGCCTCAGACATGACTGTATACTGCTGTATATTTTTTTTTTTTTTTTTTGAGACGGAGTTTCACTCTTGTTGCCCAGGCTGGAGTACAATGGCGCAATCTCAGCTCACCTCAACCTCCACCTCCTGGGTTCAAGCAATTCTTCTGCCTCAACCTCCCGACTAGCTAGGATTACAGGCATGCACCACCACGGCCGGCTAATTTTGTATTTTTGGTAGAGATGAGGTTTCTCCATGTTGGTCAGGCTGGCCTTGAACTCCTGACCTCAGGTGATCCACCTGCCTCAGCCTCCCAAAGTGCTGCGATTACAGGCGTGAGCCACTGTACTCGGCCTGCTGTAGGCTTTATATACACTGTGCACTTAGGCTACATAAACTTATAAAAAACTTTCTTCAATAATAAATTAACTTTAGCTTCCTGTAACTTTTTTACCTTATAAACGTTTTAATTTTTTAAACTGTATAACCCTTTTATCATAACACTTACCTTAAAACACAAATACATTGTACAACTGTACACAAATATTTTATATTTTTATAAGCTTTTTTCTATTTCCACAATTTTTAATTTTTTAATTTCTTTTTTTACTTCTTAAGTTTTTTTGTTAAAAACTAAGACACAAACACATTAGCCTCCATCTACACTGTCTTCCACCTCCACAGCTTGTCCCACTGCAAGGCCTTCAGGGGCAATAACAGGCATGGAGTTGCCATCTCCTATGAGAGCAACACCTTCTTGTGCAATACCTTCTGGAGGACCTGCCTGAGGCTGTTCACAGTCAACTTTTTCTTTAAGTAGAAGGAGTACACTCTAAAATAAAAAGTATAGTAAAGCCATAAACCGTAGTCATTATTATCAAGTATTATGAACTGTACATAATTGTATGTGCTATACCTTTATATGACTGACAGCACAGTAGGTTTGTTTACACCAGCATCACCACAAACACGTGAGTAATGCATTGCACTGTGATGTTAAGATGGCTACAGTGTCACTGGGCCATAGGAATGTTTCAGCTCTACTGTAATCTTATGGGACCACTGCCTATATTGACTGAAATGTCATCATGCAATGCATGACTGTACTTTAAATCATCTCTAGATTACTTATAATACAATGAAAATGCTATGTAAATAGTTGTTATACTGTATTTAGGGAATAATGATAAGAAAAAAAGTCGGTACATGTTCAGTACAGATGCAACTGTAGTTTTCTTTTGAATATTTTTTATCTCAGGACGAAGCCCCAAATGCAGAATTCATAGATACAGAGGGCCAACTGTTCTTGGAATTTGGGTTGAAAGCTGTTAAAGTTCTTTTCAGCCAAAAAAAAATGCCTCGTAATAAATTGTCATGTTTGAAATGTATCATGCTTGTTTTGCTCTACATAGTTTTTTGGTACTACATAACTGTAGACTTAAGTATCTTTTTGGTGGAAATAAAATATGAAATCTCTTTAATTTTGTTAATGTTAGGTCTGGTATTCGTTCCATTAAGTTCCACTTTAAAGTATGGAAAAATGTTATAAACATCTGCTTTAAACAATGAATGGTACTGCAATAGTCCTGTAAAGAAAAATGAATGGAGTAAAGTCCTTCAAGTTTTCATTTAAAGAATGGCATAGCTTTATAATACATTAAGTTTTTAATATGCGGAATGTATTTAATATCCTAAAGCGATGAATTGTCTTGGCATTATGCTATCTTATGAAACACTTTCTTACTCTCACATTGTGTCTTTATAGTTTTCAATATCAGCAAAACCTTTAAATAGTCTTAGTTGGGTGTTGTGTATCATTGTACAGCAACTGTTAGTACATGTGGTATTTCTGATCCATGTAATAAAGTACATTTGTCATGTATCTTGTGATCTGCATACCTTTCAGCTGTTACT